CCAAGGAATTTCACCCTAGTGGTACATCTTTTGGGAAATTAGAAAATGAAGAAATGCATACGTTCAGTGATCCATTTTAGAATTAGAAAATTCAAATTAGCATCTTATTTCATTCATATTTCCTGAAGAACCACTGGAAACAGTTATTTAATAGTGTGGCTAAATGTATATTCAGAGAAACACTTCCTGTATATTTGCACATTTATGTATATTTATGTCCTATTCCTGGAATAGATTTACAAGTTTTGTTTTTCAGAAAATTTCAGAATTTCTGGAATGTGCAGAAGTATTAACAGGTAACTTAGATTTGGAATACACTGTATTAGAGATAACTGGAAAAATGAGAGGCTTCCTACACTGGAAGGTCAAAGATCTTTCCTGGAGGGGAGTTAGGAATTTGCCTTTACTTACCATTATTCTGTTAAAAGAGATTATGAATAATGCAGTTTCACAAAAGGAATGGGACAATGGTGTAAGTAAACCTCCCCATCACGTTTTCAGTGGCTTTCCTTTGAGTCTTGAACGTTTTCCACTGGGTGTTATAGTCGAGAGTCCCCCACCTCCTGAGGAAGCAAGACCTGGCAAACCCAAGACGATGCGCTCTTACTTGTGTTGTTTGAAGGGGCCCTGCTGCCGCGCAGTTGTCATTAATGCCACCCTCACCTCCCAGGAACTGCACCACTAGGACGGACGACACACCGACGTAATGACCATAGTAAGACCCCATGTACGTGGCTAATGAGGCAGTGACCCGACGTGGCTCGGAAGCCCTGCTGGGGAGATCCCGCCCCGTCACCCCAGAGGCGCTCTCCGACCTGCAGCCCCCAGGGCTCCTGGCCCTTTCCCGTTTGCCACTGCGGCTTGTTGTCAAGAAATGGAACTTCAGAAAACCCCCAGATATACACTGCGTTAGGTAAGGATTTCATTCTAATCGAGTCCAATGTGACCCTGGCTTTCCCTCCCGTAGTTATGCATTCCTGTCTATGAGTGAGATGAAAAGAATGTCCACAGGCCAGCTTCTTTCAGAAGCGCCTAAGAGATGCGCATGTAAGGGGTGCCATGGAGCACCCGGGAAGGACCCAGGCCTGGGCAGGGAGGCGTTGGGGCCGGCTCTAGGGAGCAAAGCTGTCGGAGTCCAGGCCTCTATCACCCGACTGCTGACACTGCCCTCCCATCCCTGCTCTACAAGCGGGCGGTGGTGACTACACGAGGCGCCGAAGATGCTGTTGAGGGCCCTGGAGAAACTTCAGCAGAACAGGGCCTCTCCCCTTGCAGGCCGAGCCGGGGGCCCTGCGCCCTCCCCCTCCGCCCAGCTCGGCCAAGGGCGCATTTGCTGAGCGTCTGGCGGCCTCTACCGGAGCACCTCTGCAGAGGGCCGATCCTCCAGCCCAGAGACGACATGTGGCGCTCGGGCGAGGTGAGAGCGGGCGCGAGTGCGCCGGGGGCGCTGGGGGGCTCTGCGGCGGGCGGCGCGCGGCCCGGGGCGCGGCGCGGAGCGGAGCTGCAGGGCGGCGGCGGGAGCGCGGGGCGCAAGAGCCGCTCCGCCGGGAGTGCCGGGGAAGTTCGCGCTGGCAGCATGGGGCGGTGACGCCGCACCGGCCTTCCGCGCCTGCCAGCCGGGCGAGAGCAGGCGGAGGAGAAGGAGGATGCATCCTCACCGACGGCTCGCCTCCCGGGGCCGGCGCGCAGGGTGAGCCCTGGGCGCGCTGGGCCGGGGCAGTGTTTTCCCCACTTCTTTCCACGTACTTTCTCAGTGCCTTGCAGAGAGAGGAGTAGCTTGCTGGCTTTGAACGCGTGGCGTGGCAGATATTTCAGAAAGGTAAAATTACTACACTTGTGGATTTGACGGATTCACGTGCTTCCCCGCTTTGTGTGCTTTTCAGCTTCAAGAACAAGCTGGAGAAGGGAAGAGTTATTCCTCCATATTCACCTGCTTCAACTACTATTCTTATTGGGAATGGACAATGGAATGTTCTCTGGTTTTATCATGATCAAAAACCTCCTTCTCTTTTGTATTTCCATGAACTTATCCAGTCACTTTGGGTAAGTTACCATCTGTGCTTTTATTTTATGATTTAACGCTTCCTCTTGTTTCTCTTTTTAAAAGCTTTTCACAGATGCCAACCAGTTCAGTGAAAGATGAGACCAATGACAACATCACGATATTTACCAGGATCTTGGATGGGCTCTTGGATGGCTACGACAACAGACTTCGGCCCGGGCTGGGAGGTGAGTGTGCTCTCCTCAGCTGAGCCCAGCAAGTGCAGCCCAGGGACCTGTGTCTGTCTTTCAGAGCGCATCACTCAGGTGAGGACCGACATCTACGTCACCAGCTTCGGCCCGGTGTCCGACACGGAAATGGTAGGTCCCGGGGCATGGCTGGGCAGACAATTCTCTGACTGCCTCGTGCCTTCCTTTCCACTAGGAGTACACCATAGACGTGTTTTTCCGACAAAGCTGGAAAGATGAAAGGCTTCGGTTTAAGGGGCCCATGCAGCGCCTCCCTCTCAACAACCTCCTTGCCAGCAAGATCTGGACCCCAGACACGTTCTTCCACAACGGGAAGAAGTCCATCGCTCACAACATGACCACGCCCAACAAGCTGCTGCGGCTGGAGGACGACGGCACCCTGCTCTACACCATGCGGTGAGCGCCGGGCGGGGGCGGGCGGGGCCGGGTCGTTCAAAGGTCTTCATCTTTTATTTTTCAGCTTGACCATCTCTGCAGAGTGCCCCATGCAGCTTGAGGACTTCCCGATGGATGCGCACGCTTGCCCTCTGAAATTTGGCAGCTGTAAGTTATTTTCACAAGTAAGAGCCTTGGACTTTATGTCACTTTCTGCCCCCTCCTCATACAGATGCGTACCCTAATTCTGAAGTCGTTTACGTCTGGACCAACGGCTCCACCAAGTCGGTGGTGGTGGCGGAAGATGGCTCCAGACTGAACCAGTACCACCTGATGGGGCAGACGGTGGGCACTGAGAACATCAGCACCAGCACAGGTGAGGGCTCGGCACGCGCTGTGCTGCCAGGCGGACTGATGTGCAGTCATTTGCTTATTTGCAGGCGAATACACAATCATGACAGCTCACTTCCACCTGAAAAGGAAGATTGGCTACTTTGTCATCCAGACCTACCTTCCCTGCATAATGACCGTGATCTTATCACAGGTGTCCTTTTGGCTGAACCGGGAATCAGTCCCAGCCAGGACAGTTTTTGGTGAGTGTCCCCAAGCCAGGCCTGGACACTGGAGGTACTGACTATTTCTCCTCCTTTCTTCCAGGTCCCCTTGACAGAGAAAGTGTGCCTGATTCTATCCAAACATGAGACAAGGTGCTGCTCCTTCCTACCCGCCAGCCCCCGAATGCTCCTTTCCTCATATTCAAGGCCCTTACCAAGTCTTACTGACAACAGGTCCAATTTCACTCCAGCAAAAGGCGATGGGGTGTGAATGGCTTGGCCCTATTTATATTCAAGCCTATTATTTTGGCAGAAGTAACTCCTGCATCTTGAGGGACGACTTGTCTGGTTTTAGTTGTGGAATCTGTTCTTACGCTCATTTTATCTCATTTCACCATGCAGGGTGTCCTCTTCAGGTGGCCCTCAGGTCGAGAAGGGGGCACCAATGTAATGGAAGGAGTTCCTCAGCAAAGCACACCCAAGCCCCACCGAGTGCATGATTGAACCCCCTTACACCAGGCACATAAATTGTTGTGAAAGCATTACTCTGTTCAAAGCAAAGAACCACCAAGTATTTAAAGGATGATTTATGCCCAAACATTTGAAGAAAAAATGTTATTCCAAGCTGCACTGTTTCCTTGGGGAGATAAGAATAACATTCGTGGACGGTAAATAAAGCAGCATGTGGTGAACGGCTAATTTCGCCACACAGAAAACAAACACACAAATCTCTGTATGGAGAGAACAGGAGGTCAGAGCCATCGGGGCGACCTGAAAGTAAAACTTAATCTGTCCTTTGGAAAATCAGCATGAAGGGAGTCCTGGAAGGCATTAGAGAGGCCTCGAAGTGTAAGTCCGACCTCCCAGCCAAGGGCCACAAGCCAGTTACAGCAGAGCAGGAGGCCCTGGTTCCACTGGGAGACCTGCTTCCATCCCATCCACAGCCCCGTGCTTGCTCTGAGGGTTTGACTCTGCTGTCAGGAGTTCTGGCCTGACCTCGCCTGTTGGGCCTTCACTATTTCCAAGTGCCAGGAGCCCCTCCCCCACTGTAGTTTCAGCATAGAAGCCCCACTTCCAAGCCTAGCTCCCAGGTTGGAGGAAGGCCTGGCAGGACCCATTCTGGGTGCTCTCATGAAGGGAGGAAAGGGGAAACCGGAGGAAGGGCCTCGGGCATGGGTATGCTTTGAGGGCTGAGAGGAGGGACAGGAGTGATCTGACTGCACTGGGTGATAGGGACTCGGGGGCTGGGAGCAGGCTGTTCTCAGACGATAGAGGTTCTTGGCCGACACGTTTGAACTTGTTCCTGCAGACCAGGGGTCCAGAGAAGGTGCTGTGTGGGGAGGAACGAGAATGGAGTCTGGGGAGACGGGGCTTCCCAACACCCTGCACTGTGTTGCTGGAAGGTGCTTGTTTGTCACCTGCCTGGGACATAGATGGTGCATGATGGATAGTGGGCTGGAGCCTGGTCTGAGGTCAGGGAGGAGCCGGAAGTCCCTGGCAGTCACTGAGGTTGTTGGGCTCATGCCTGTGAGTCTAGGAGGAACGTGAGCCCCCGGGTGAATGGAGAGAGCACACCTGTGGCTGGGTGTTCTTGTTGGGTGTCGCCGACACTGTCAATCACCATGTCCGCCCTGCCTCCTGTGGCGGCTGATCTAATCACCATAGATCTGAATTCTGAATGGAGGGTTGGAGGGAGGAGAGAGGATGAAAGTGACCTGCACTGTCTAATCCGAGGAGAGAAAGGGTCTTCTAGAATAAGCCGCGTGCCTCAAGCTGGCTTGTGGAATGTTCAGACTCGTTCCTGGGAAGGCAGTGGCGCTGGGGGTTCCACCCCTGCTGCCAGGAAGGCTCTGCGTGCTGGAAGCCATGGTGCATCTGCAGGCATGCAGGCCTCACACCCCGCGGTCAGACACTGGCGCGAGCGTGAATACCACAGCCTGGTGTCAGCCTACTCGAGTAAACTGTTCCATGGAAGTAGAGAGGACTTTAAAAAAATAGACTGTGTTCACCATTGTTCCAAGTTGGGATCTCCAGAAGCAAACACTGGGTCAGAGTTTGGGGTGTAAGGCAGTTTTTAGGAGTGAACGTTTGGGAAAGGAAACAGGAGGCAGTGAGATTCAGAGAGGAAGAGATCGAACCATGATGCAGGCCCAGCAAAGCCCAGGCTAACCCGCTGGGGCGTGTGAGCTGATGCCCAGTGGAGTTGCCTCATGTCAGGGATGTGGCCAGGGCTTTAGACTCCTGCCTCGCTGCCCACCAGATGTGTCTGATTTGCCCAGGAAGGGCCTGACTCTGGCCAGACAGCCCTCTGCAACTCAGGCTGCCAGAAGTTCTGACACCTGGCCACACTGCCTGCAGCTGGGGAGCACGTCCTTCTGGCAAGGCGGATTCCAGGGCGCGTGTAAATCTCCACCACCAGCGCCGTGACTATGCTGAGTCCCAGGCGGGTGCTCCCTGCCACCCGCCCCCACCCCTGCTGCACATTCCTTCCCAGTAAAAACGCACACCCTCAGGACAGAGCAGTATCTTCTAAAGGGCTTGCCCTTCACTTGGTTCTACCCAGAGATAGAACCATTCTAAGCAGTAACTCACATGTATGGATTTCTTCTGGCAGATCTGCATGAGCTCTCAGTGATGGTGGGGAAGGCGGGGACGGCAAAACTGCCATCGCATTTCCGAGGTGTGGCCCGCCTCCCTCAAGCTCCCGCACGGTTTCCCCAGGGGGTCCTCATGCCCCTGCCCCTGGCCTGGTTTTGGTTCACCTGTTTCACCTGTTTCCCCTGACGCCTGCTCCACGCTTGGGCTTTCTGCTTTTTATCTTTTCTTTATTCTTAATGGTTGACTTATTTTCTTTACTCTCTTGTGTTTTTCAAGTTTTAATTAATGAGACTATATTACTTTAGTAGTGGAACACAGGTTGTCTAACATTTTATTGTGCACATTTTTAAACATACAGCAATGTTTAAAGAGGTTTACGGTGAAAACCTGTCTGCTGTTAACACTTACGTATGCCTGTGTCCTCACCACCTGTCACCTCTCTCTCTATCTGTCCATCAATACACCCATCCTCAATTTATCTGTTTTTTTTTTTTTTGCTACATTTCAAAATAAATTTCAGATGGCAATGCATTTCCCACTCCATATGTCAGCATGCATGTCATTATAACTAGAGTCCAATACTAGCTTACTGTTTTATTCCTTTGAAGCAAAATTTGTAGTGTGAAACGCACAAGTACTAACAGCACCTTTGCTGAGTGTGGACAAATATGGACATTGTGTGTAACTCAAATCCCTGCCACAGTAGAGGACATCACCAGCCTCCAGAAAGCTCACCATGCCTCTTCCCAGGCAGTGCTTGACCCCACCTCTCCAAACATATCCACTATTTTTATTTCTTCCACCATAATGTAACTTACCTGTTTAGAATTTTATATCCAAAAAAAAAACTTCACAAAAAATGTATACAAGAATGTTCATAGCTGCTTAATCCGTAAGAGTTAAGATTAGAAAGCCCAGGTGTCCATCGATAGGATAGTAAACAAACGGTGGCACATTCATGCAAAGGTAGGTCACTCAGCCATAAAAAGGAGGGGACGACTGATATACACAGCAATATGGGTGATTCTCAAAAGCCTTGTGCTGGGTGGAAGATACCTTCCCAAAAGAATGCATTCTGTACCATGATGTTTAATCGCATCCTTTCCTCCTTCCCAGCAGGCCACATCTTAGGGCTTCCCTTATATCCACACACCGTATTCCCTCCCGCTGGTGCACTTGAAGGTAAAGAAGCGATGGCTGCCTTGCAGGGGGCAAGTCCTAATTCCGTTTATGGCAAGATCTTGAGAAATGCCAGACTTTATTTTTTTTCTTTTATTTTAGGTTCAGAGGTACATGTGCAGGTTTGTTGTATAGGTAACTCATGTCATGGGAGTTTGTTATACAGATCATTTTGTCACCCAGGTACTAAGCCTAGTACCTAATAGTTATTTTTCTGCTCCTCTTCCTCCTCCCACCTTCCACCCCAATGTCTGTTGTTCCTCTCTTTGTGTTCATGAGTTCTCATCATTCAGCTTCCCCTTGTAAGTAAGAACATGTGGTATTTGGTTTTCTGTTTCTGTGTTAGTTTGCTAAAGATAATGGCCTCCAGCTCCATCCATGTTCCTGCAAAAGACAGGATCTCATTCTTTTTATCATTCTTTTTTATGGCTGCACCATTCCATGGTGTATATGTACCACACTTTCTTTATCCAGTCTGTCATTGATGGGCATTTAGGTTGATTCCATGTCTTTGCTATTGTGAATAGTGTTGCAGTGAACATTCTCATGCATGTGTCTTTATGGTAGAATGATCCGTATTCCTCTGGGAATGTATCCCGTTATGGGATTGCCAGACTTTAATAGCAATCATAGCTCTCATGTGTGCCCTGTCTGCAGGCTACCTGGCGACATCAGTGGAGGAGGGCCCTCTCCCAGGCTAAACAGGTGTTTCTCTCTTTTGAGAGGTATACCTTTAGAACTCCAAGGTGAGCTGACCATTGCCTGCAAATGGCGTGTCCTTACATTCGTATTATATTTTGCAGAAAAAGCGTGAAGTCATACTAAATAAGTCAACAAACGCTTTTACAACTGGGAAGATGTCTCACCCCCCAAACATTCCGAAGGAACAGACCCCAGCAGGGACGTCGAATACAACCTCAGTCTCAGTAAAACCCTCTGAAGAGAAGACTTCTGAAAGCAAAAAGACTTACAACAGTATCAGCAAAATTGACAAAATGTCCCGAATCGTATTCCCAGTCTTGTTCGGCACTTTCAACTTAGTTTACTGGGCAACGTATTTGAATAGGGAGCCGGTGATAAAAGGAGCCGCCTCTCCAAAATAACCGGCCACACTCCCAAACTCCAAGACAGCCATACTTCCAGCGAAATGGTACCAAGGAGAGGTCTTGCTCACAGGGACTCTCCATATGTGAGCACTATCTTTCAGGAAATTTTTGCATGTTTAATAATATGTACAAATAATATTGCCTTGATGTTTCTATATGTAACTTCAGATGTTTCCAAGATGTCCCATTGATAATTCGAGCAAACAACTTTCTGGAAAAACAGGATACGATGACTGACACTCAGATGCCCAGTATCATACGTTGATAGTTTACAAACAAGATACGTATATTTTTAACTGCTTCAAGTGTTACCTAACAATGTTTTTTATACTTCAAATGTCATTTCATACAAATTTTCCCAGTGAATAAATATTTTAGGAAACTCTCCATGATTATTAGTTGACCAACTATATTGCGAGAAACAGAGATCATAAAGAGCACGTTTTCCATTATGAGGAAACTTGGACATTTATGTACAAAATGAATTGCCTTTGATAATTCTTACTGTTCTGAAATTAGGAAAGTACTGCATGATCTTACACGAAGAAATAGAATAGGCAAACTTTTATGCAGGCAGATTAATAACAGAAATACATCATATGTTAGATACACAAAATATTTCCCTGAGGAAAAAAAATCAACTGCTTAAATTTTTTGGGAAGAAAAAGAAACATTTCTTACCCCACACCACCCACTACCTGAACAATAGCCAAGAAAGGAAAGGAGATGTTAAAACAAACAGTGTTTTGATGACATTCTCAGCACTTGGCCCATGTGATCGCTGTCTCTGAAACACTGACCACCTCTCCCTACAGCCAGCGTGTAGTGCTTCAGTGGTGAGAAATTGTAATTGAGTTATTTTCCATTTTATTTCCTTGTATGTATTTCATGACTGGACTTACTGCTCTGTCAGCTTTTGTATATGAATCTTAAATGTTCATTAAAAAATAAAAAATGAACTGATCTTGTGGACATATAGGATTCTTTTTTTTTTTTAATTTCAT